CACAACAGAGTTGGATTGGTTAATTTGAAGGAAGCATGAGTTTAAGTGTGAGAACTTGGGTTACATGATTGTGTTCACCAGACTTAAAGCAAAAATAAGGCAGCAAATGGGACCACATCTATGTTGAAACAGAAACTGGGTGGAGACTGTCTCAAAATATGTAGGACATTTGTGACAAGCTGGGGACGGACCAAGAAGGTGGTGCTGAGGCAGCACTAATATGAATTAGCGTTACAACAATGTCCCAGCCCAAGAAGAGAGTGAATTTACCTTTCCTTCACATTTTTGTTCTGTTCAGTCCATCAATGGATTGGATTCTGCCCACCCACACTGGGGAAGGTGATTTTCTTCATTCACTCTACCAGTTCAAATGCTGATTTTTTCCAGAAACACTCTCAAAGACATACCTAGAAATACTTTTTTACAAGCTATTTACTGTTCACAAGCATCCCTTAGCTCAGTCAAATTGACACATAAAGTTCATCATCATACTATGTAATCCTCTAAGAAAACAGATAATTGCACTGAGCTTCCAGGCTTAGTCTATGGAAAAATTCTAGTTTGATGCTTAATAGAACTCGGACAAGTTGCCTCATTCCTTGTTTTTTAATCCAAAACTTGTTTCACCACAAGAAAGTTTTGTTAACATGTTTAATAATCCATGATAATGGCATTAGCCTGGATTTTGACTTAATATCAGCAAGCTAAAAAAAAAAAACCTGTTCTTAAAATATGTTGCAACCACCACCCAATCACAAAAATTTACTTCATGACTTATTCAGTGCTGTCATTTAGGTTCATTTAGGTTTCATTTAGGTTTAAGTCTCAATAATAAAGTTGTTTTGGGCTGATGATGGTATCACAGGGTGAAGAAACACTGTAAGAGTATTACATTGCATGATAATAATGCATGCACGCCCTCATGAATTATGAGATCTGTTCCAGTCTGTGTGCTTGCAAAACAAGTTACTACTGACACTGTAACATTTGAATTGAAAATTAGCTTCATGTTGTTAAGATGATCATATCACCTGAGAGAGTTCCCAAGTCTACAATTGCTCTACTAGTTACTATTCAGTGTTTGTGAAAAATTTTAATCTCAGTACTGTGAAGAAGCTGGAAAAAGGGATATTATGGGGCTAAAAGCTCTCTGTTTGGGGCTGCTTTGTGTTCTTTTTGTCTCTCATTTTTACACACCCATGCCAGACAACATTGAAGAAAGCTGGAAAATAATGGCCTTGGATGCCATCGCTAAAACTTGTACATTTACGGTAAGGTTAACATTTATTTTTTCTGTTGGAAAAATATTTAATTTTGTTTGTTTTGTTCTTACAGGCTATGTGTTTTGAAAATATGCGTATTATGAGATATGAAGAGTTTATATCCATGATATTCAGGCTGGATTATACCCAACCACTTTCAGATGAATACATCACAGTGACTGATACAACATTTGTTGACATTCCAGTACGATTGTACTTGCCAAAAAGAAAGTCAGAAACCCGAAGGCGAGCTGTGATATATTTTCATGGTGGTGGTTTTTGTTTTGGAAGTTCCAGTAAGTTCATTGTATAAGGAAAAAGTGTAGCTGAAATACTTTGATGTTTATTTCTTCATTTCAGAACAGAGGGCTTTTGACTTCCTGAATAGATGGACGGCAAACACGCTTGATGCTGTTGTTGTAGGCGTGGAGTAAGAATGATTTTTTTCTGGCTACTATGATTACCATAAATGCTTTATTATTCTTTCTTTAAAGCTATAGGCTGGCTCCTCAACACCACTTTCCTGCTCAGTTTGAAGATGGCCTTGCTGCAGTCAAATTTTTTCTTTTGGAAAAAATTCTTACAAAATATGGAGTGGATCCCACCCGAATCTGCATTGCGGGAGACAGTTCTGGGGGCAATTTAGCAACAGCGGTCACTCAACAGGTACATTATATTTGTTTTTATGATAGGAGGCATTGCATTACAGAATATTACCATATATTTTCAGGTGCAGAATGATGCTGAAATAAAACATAAAATCAAGATGCAAGTCTTACTTTACCCTGGCTTACAGATAACAGATTCTTATTTGCCATCTCACCGAGAAAATGAGCATGGTATAGTTTTGACCAGGGATGTAGCCATAAAACTCGTGAGCTTATATTTCACCAAGGATGAAGCACTTCCCTGGGCAATGAGAAGAAACCAACACATGCCTCTGGAGTCAAGACATCTGTTTAAGTTTGTTAACTGGAGTATTCTTCTTCCTGAGAAGTATAGAAAAGACTATGTATATACTGAACCAATTCTTGGAGGACTTAGTTATTCATTGCCAGGACTTACAGACAGCAGAGCATTACCCTTGTTGGCCAATGATTCTCAGTTACAGAATTTGCCACTAACCTATATTCTTACTTGTCAACATGATCTCTTAAGAGATGATGGACTTATGTATGTTACAAGACTTCGAAATGTTGGAGTCCAAGTTGTTCATGAACATATTGAGGATGGAATTCATGGAGCTTTATCATTCATGACTTCACCATTTTATTTACGTCTAGGTCTTAGGATAAGAGATATGTATGTAAGTTGGCTGGATAAGAATTTATAAATATGTGATGTGTATGTATAGCCCTTACATAGTGGATTGTAATTTGTGATATTTTGTGGTTTTGGAGCAAAGAACAATGTCATTTGAGTTATCTAAATCTACATTTGCAACATTTGTAGCAGTTAATGTGTGTCCTTGAAGAGTTATTAAATTTTCTGACTTGCAGACCCTGAATATGTAAAATGTATGTAATCCTGCCTATTTTCTCCTTACTTATAATTTATTATAATTATGTTGGTTCTAATAAGAACCAATGCTTATTAAAGTTGAGAAATAAGAGTGGTTATTGGCAAATTAAGCAAGATACTTTCCAGATAGGCACAGAAATTGTTGTAGTGAGTGGGAAGAGGAAAAAACATGGAACAAACTTGCTGCTAAAAATATATGGAAACCACTGGACTAAATAAACCCTAAGGACCCTATATTAGTTTCCTGTGACTATTGTAGCAAATTACTACAAATTCAGTCGCTTTAAACAACAGATATTTATTCTTTTACAGTTCTGGGGTCCTAAAGCATGAAATTAGTATTAACTAGGCCCAAACCAAGTCACAGGCAAGAGACATGACTCCCTTGGAGACTCTCTAGAAGGTGCTCTTTGCCTCTTTTAACCTCTGGTGGCTGCCAGTATTCTTTGACTATTCTTAGATCAGTTTAATCTTGAAGGCCAGCATCTTCCAATCTCTTTCTGCTTCATCTTCACATTGCCTTCTTCTCTGCCTGTGTCTAATCTCCCTATGGGCTTCTCTTAGAAAAACACATGTGTTTACATTTAGGAGGGTCCACCTGAATAGTCTAGGATAATCTCTGCATCTCACGATCCTCAATTTAATTGTATTTGCAGATTTCCCCACCCTTTTCTATATAAAGTAACCTTCAGAGATTAGGATGTAGTTATCTTTTGGGAGGCCATTTTTAAAAATATTTTTTAAAGGAGGCAGCAGATCAATATTATAATTCAAGAATCTGATCTAAATATGCATTCAATAATGAAGAACATTTGAGTATGGACTAGAAAAGCTTCTCCAAAAAACTTTCAAATATATCATCTCAAATTACCTAAAGAATAAATCACTTCTGTAGCCCTTTTGTTGAGTGGAATCATAAACAAAAAACTGAAAATTTATTGCTATGAAAACAGATCCATGGTACAATGTTATAAATTTTGAGTATTAAGCATAGTCAGTTGAATCCAACTAAGAAGTTAAAAATGTAGTAAGAAATGTGTATATGTATGAGTATGTGCATGTGTGTGGGAAAAATCTACCATCCAATTGACCCAAAAACAACTTACTCAGTTGGGACCAGACATTTTTCTCAATTCTCCATGATTCAGAAGGCAATTAAGAATTACAATTTCAACAGTCCACAAACAAAATAAGATTTTTTTAATGTAGAGAGAAATTAATTATGTTCAAAGAGCCCTTTTTCTTTCACTCAATTTCAGTACCCCAAAGCTAAAAACGCAAACATGACTATGACAAATGAAAATAAGTATCATGGGAATCTGTTTTTTTCCTCTGAGAAATAAAATCTAAATGGAGATTTGATACTATATGCTATACTACATACACTAAGAATATTGTATTTTTCATAATTCTGATTTAATCTCCTGTAAACTTGATATATTTTAAAATTTGTAATTTGTTTTTCATGATACTGAATCTGGTTCCAGTTCTTTTTCATCATTTAATATACTGGCTACCCGTTCTAATTAGGAAAACAAGTCCTAGAAATCTCTTCATTTTGACAGCAAGTGCTGATTTGTAAGAAAATCATTAAAAATGCAGCTCTCTAGGAAGCACATTTTGTTGATTGTCCTATTGTCTGAACATTTTCACAGTGATTCCTGACTAAAAATCCTTTTAATTTTGTAAGCACTACACTAGTGTGTCATGTCACTAGTATGTACTTTCAAGCCTTTAAACAGAAAGGATGGCTCACAGCTAGATAATAACTAAGTTTGTTTTCGTTTTGAAAAAGTTTGTATCTTGCAGAGCAGAAAAGCACTTCTTTTTTTGCTACATAAGTATGTGGTAGAAATGTATGCTAAGGTAGGCCAGTCAATCCTTTTTTATTTATTTTGTAAATTTGGTCCCAGAATATTTCTGGAAGGAACCACAGGTAGACTAGCTTCCATTGCAGTCCCTTACCTCACTAACTTCTTTTGTGGCTTTATCCAGGCACTGTTACTGTTTGTATGCTAAAGGGTTCATTTCACTGGGTCTTACTTTCAAAGTTTGTTCCATTTTGTGTGGTGGCATGAGCATTGTGATCAAGCCATTAAGTTTGGAAACAACTGAATGAAAGTCGTCTGTTATAATGTATTTTACTTTATTTTTAAATTTCATTTTAAATTGACAATAATTGTACATATTCATGGGATACATAGTGACGTTTCAATACATATCATGTATAGTGATTATATCAGGGTAATCGGCACATCATCTCAAACATTTATCATTTCTTTGTGTTGGGAATTTCAATATCTTTTTTTTAGCTGTTTGAGATTATGTAATATATTATTGTTAACTATAGTCATCCTACAGTGGTATAGAAACTACCTAGCTGTAATGATGTATCTTTTAACAAATCTAATTTATTTCTTGACAGTATAGGGGAAGACTTGATTACACCCCATGGCATTACAGCTAAAAATTCCAACGTTTTCAGTCTCTTTGTAGCTATGTTATCCAGACATTGATTTGTATTTACATCTCATCTTCCTTTCTAAGAGAAACAGTGATGCAGAACCTGAGAGTCAAATTTAATATTCTCTAGGTACCAAGGCAAGGGTTTATGTTACAGTTTGTGTACTAGTCCAAGTCCCAAGTTGTGACGATACAGCTCCATAACCTACCTTTATACCACCCAGGGAAAGTATACAGAAGAAATTCTTGACTTCATCTATCCGAATTTCTACAAGTCATCTGTTATTTTTCTGATAATCTGCCTGTGTCTCCTGGAAACATAAGGTGTAGGTTTCTGACACATATATCTAACATGTAAAGAAGTAACAATTTCCAAAATACCTCCAAACAGCGCCACATCCTAAAGGAAATTTCTAGGTTTTTCTGCTGAAATATCCATTCCAGCATTGTGTTTGTTTGCTAGAGCTGCTATAACAAAGTATCACAAACTGAGTGCCTTAAATAAACAAAAGGAATTTATTACTTTGTGGTTCAGAAGGCTAGAAGTTGGAGATCAAGGTGTCATCACACCATGGTCCCTCTGAAGGCACCAAGGATGGATCTGTTTCAGGACTCCTGGCCTGTAGCAGCATAACTCCAATCTTCACATGATATTCTCCCGTTGTATGTGTTCTTCCCCAATTTTCCCTTTTTATAAAGATAGCAGTCAGATTAGATTAGGGCCTATCCTAATAATTTCATTTTAACCTGACTGTCTTTGTAAAGACCCTATCTGCAAATAAAATCACATGTAAAGTATTGGGGCTTAGGACTCCAACATATAGATATGTTTTATATATATGGTGAGATATATATATATTTTTTTATATATGGTGAGATATATATTTATATATGGTGAGATATATATATATATGGTGAGATATATATTTATATATATGGTGAGATATATACATATTGTGATATATATATATATATATATATATATATATATATATATGAATTTGGTGGAACACAAAAGAACACCTAGCAAGTATCATATGTTCCAATTTCTTAAAAGTAAATAAAGGCCTTGTGCCATTGGTGGTGTTCTGAAAGGAAGAGTCCATCAATTTTCCTTCTGTGCATT